ATATCCCTCAGTCTTCTCTATGTAGCAGGCCCTCCATATACGCGGGTTCCCCAAGACCGAAAATATTAAACAAATGAATTTCTTTTTTAAAAAAAAGTACAACAAAAGATAGTAAAAATAAAAACAGTATAACAATTACTTACATAGCATTTACACTGGATTAGGTGTTACGAAGTAATTTAGAGACTATTTAAAGTACACGGGAGGATGTGCATAGTTATGTGCAAATACTACGCCACTTTCTATGAGAGACTTGAGCAACCTGGATTTTGGTATCGGCGGGGGCCCTGGACCAATCCCCTCTCAGTTCTACCGAGGGAGAACTGTTTTGTTTCTTCCAGCACGGCTTTGACCGACAGTGTGTTGGGATTCGCTGACGTCCATGAGAAAGCTTGGCAGCATGCTGAGACCAATTTTCCCAGGGCCAGAATTCTCCTGTGTGAGCTAAAATACAGTGGCTCGGTCCAACAAAACAGAGCCTGGAGCCAGGAATTATGGCGAACCTGCTCCCTCCCGTCCTCCCTTGGCGCACAGATCCCTGGCGCCGCCGCTCTTGAGGTCGCCTCTCGCGTGTCGACCTCATCGTCGGAACGGCGCTTCCTGAAGCTTTATATAAGCACGGCTCTGAATCCGCTCGTCGGGATTAAATCCTGCGCTGGCGCGCTCCTGCCAGTCTCTGGCCTCCATTTGCTCTTCCTGAGGCTCCCTCCAGAGACCTTTCCCTTAGCCTCAGTGCAATGCCTTCCGGGCGTCCTCAGACCAGACACAGGCCAAAGCCACTACAGAATCCGGAAGCCCCGGTTGGGATCTGAATTCTCCCGGGGACTGTGGCGTAGCGGTTAAAAAAAAAAAAGAGTGAGAGGGACCTGAGCAGAGTGGAGGAGGAGGGAGAGGAAAACAGAAAAGAAATGACGAAATGTCGAGAGGGCGGGGACAATTGAGAACGCTTCCCGCCGGCGCGCTTTCGGTTTTCAATCTGGTCCGATACTCTTGTATATCAGGGGAAGACGGTGCTCGCCTTGACAGAAGCTGTCTATCGGGCTCCAGCGGTCATGTCCGGCAGAGGAAAGGGCGGAAAAGGCTTAGGCAAAGGGGGCGCTAAGCGCCACCGCAAGGTCTTGAGAGACAACATTCAGGGCATCACCAAGCCTGCCATTCGGCGTCTAGCTCGGCGTGGCGGCGTTAAGCGGATCTCTGGCCTCATTTACGAGGAGACCCGCGGTGTGCTGAAGGTGTTCCTGGAGAATGTGATTCGGGACGCAGTCACCTACACCGAGCACGCCAAGCGCAAGACCGTCACAGCCATGGATGTGGTGTACGCGCTCAAGCGCCAGGGGCGCACCCTGTACGGCTTCGGAGGCTAGGCCGCCGCTCCAGCTTTGCACGTTTCGATCCCAAAGGCCCTTTTTAGGGCCGACCACTTGCTCATCTGAGGAGTTGGACACTTGACTGCGTAAAGTGCAACAGTAACGATGTTGGAAGGTAACTTTGGCAGTGGGGCGACAATCGGATCTGAAGTTAACGGAAAGCTACCGCGGCCCATAGCGCTCACAGCCGTAAAGACTTAAGTCGTTGACCGAAAGCGGCTTTTTCACTTACCTGGGCTTTTTTTTTTTTTTTTTTTTTTTTTAAAGCCTTTATCGGTATGAAAGGTTGAATGCTCTAGGTTTGAGCACTGCTTTCTCGGCTTGCTCTTCTGGTGCAGTATAGGCACACCTAGAGGGCCACGTCAGTCTTTGCGATCACCAAATCTGGTTCTGAGAAATAGGCACTGGCAATTTACACATGCCTTGCTGTGTAATCTCACTATATTTGCTCAGGCAAAGTGGGAGAAGCAGCCTTAGGTTTTCATTCTAGAGATGCCGGCTTTCCCACCTGATCGGCTTAGAGTTCACGATTGACTGTTTTGGGCTTCATTTCACCCTCTACATAACAAGCGGGTGGACTAGATGCCTTAGCAAGGGTCCGTGTTGTGTGGTGTCTCCAGCCACGCACTCAGCTCAATCTTAGCACAGTTAAAAAATGCCTTTCTAGCAAGTTATCTGCCCAGTGCCTGAAAAGTATCATTTCTTGTGTTCAATAAAAAGCCTCCTAATTTAATCAAGGACCTATGAGATAACTGTCTTTTAGTTGTGGCATTGCAAGGATACAAATGCAGAGATATTTTAAAGTGATCCTTCTGTAAGAGTGAACCAACGATATGATCTGAAAGCAACTTCACAGGTAATTCAGGTATGTGACTTCTACCTCTTAGGGCCTGTTGTTGCCCGTAAGATTTTTTTTTTCTTCATTCCAGGCTTATGATTTTACTGTGTATGTATTTGGGAGAAGAAATTCTGTCAGCTCCCAAAGGATAAACCAGCAGTTGCTTTATTGGTCTTCAGATGTGGCTGCAAACACTTGAGACTGAACTAAGCTTAAAACACGGTACTTAGCAATCGGGTTGCCAGCAAAGCACTGGATGCAAGCCTTGCCTTCCAGAAGCTTACCAGTCGGGTTGCCAGCAAAGCAGTGGATGCAAGACTTGCCCTCCAGGAGCTTACCATCACAACGAAGAAGACAAATAAATGCATAATATATAGACGACATAAATCCATACTGTACACATTTAAGAATAAACAGTCCAGTAGTAAGAGGCAGTACATATTCAATCTGCTGAGAAATGTAGACAATAACTACTATAAGAATCCTAATGCTACAGAAGTCACTGGCTGCTGGGAAACCGGGGAAAACTTGGCTATGGACGTGGGGGCTTGTGTCGGACTCTGAATAAAGAGCAGAATGATTGGCGTCCTACTGAGATACATAGTAAAGGGGGCGAGGGCAGGGAGGAAGTGGCAAGAATAACATTTGTGAAGATGTCCAGGTGAGAAATAGAGGTTTTAATGCTCAAGATGTCATTTCCCCTTCTCCCCTCTTAATTCTCATAGATCGCTGCAGTGAATGCTTTTAACCTGTCAACTGTGATGAAACAAACAGAAAACCGAAGCCCTGGCTTCTTCTGAGGTGCAAATAAATGACCGAGAAGGTGTTATCTAAGACCTCTACAGCCATTTGTATCTGGCCGTGTGTAGAGTGGGCTCTGCAAGACCCTGCCTCACTTTCCCACTAAGAGGCCTTGGACTTCCCAGCTCCCAGAGACTGTAGAGATCACCTCTGTGGCCTCCTGTCACGATTTCCTAAGGCGAAGAGCTTCATTTGCCCAACGGAGGCCCACGTTCTTCCTGTCTGATCTACTGTCTTCCCAAGGATCTGAACTCGGGCACCAGCGTCTGCCCACATGTCCGACGAAAACAACGTAAAGGAACTACTGAGTCTGGACAGAAAATCCAGACATACCATGCAGCTTCTAAGAGGACCGAGTGCCTTCACTGGAATAGTGAATCTCCTTCTGTGGACATGGACAGGGAACGGCTCGATAAAGCCCAGATTCACAAAATTCCGCCCACACCCCGTGCCCCCGGGAATTTTGGCTTAGGGGCAGGATATGGGGGTTACCACTGTGCTAGTGGAGGTGGCGCGGGGACTGAACGGCAGCCCCAGCGCAGTTCTCCCCACGTTTGTCCGCAGAACCCCGGCGAGGCCGAGGTGGTCATTTCCCTCCCTAGCCGGATGGCCGCGCCGGGTGAGGCCGGTTTGGGCGCGAAGCACGGGCGTGTGGCGCTCCACTTCCGCAAAGGCCAGCCGCGCTCAGGACCGCGAGCCCTGAGCGTCCCCCTAGTGACCCCTGGCCTCGTGCCCGACGCCCCGTCTCTCCTGCCCCGGCCCCCCCGCCACGCAGGGCCCCGGTCACGCGCGGGGGGAGCCGGACCGCCAAAGCCCGCGAGCCGGCGCCCAGGAAAGCGTCCGCAGCCCGGCCAGTGCGGATAGGCCAATTGGCCGAAGTCGGCAAAGCTCAAGACGGCACCGCAGCAGGGGGACCCGACCCCGTTTTGTTGGGAGCCTAAGCGGAAGTGCCTTCCCCGCTCTAATGCCGGAGGAGCACGGAGGGCAAGCGGTACAGCTTCTTCCAAGTGCTGATGTGGGTGGCTCTGAAAAGAGCCTTTTGGATACGATGGAACCTCCGGCCGAACCGCCACTTCTTAAGCCCGCTCTCCACGGATGCGGCGGGCCAGCTGGATGTCCTTGGGCATAATGGTCACGCGCTTGGCGTGGATGGCGCACAGGTTCGTGTCTTCGAACAGCCCCACCAGGTAGGCCTCGCTGGCCTCCTGCAGCGCCATCACGGCCGAGCTCTGGAAGCGCAGGTCCGTCTTAAAGTCCTGCGCGATCTCGCGTACCAGCCGCTGGAAGGGCAGCTTGCGGATCAGCAGCTCCGTGGACTTCTGGTAGCGCCGGATCTCCCGCAGGGCTACGGTGCCGGGCCGGTAGCGGTGCGGCTTCTTCACCCCGCCCGTGGCCGGCGCGCTCTTGCGGGCCGCCTTGGTGGCCAGCTGCTTCCTCGGGGCCTTGCCGCCGGTCGACTTGCGAGCAGTCTGCTTAGTACGGGCCATAGCGAACCAAAACACAGGCTTACCAGCGCAGCGGCGGGGAGAAAAACGAGCTCCTAGCCCCGCCGCAGCCGTCTTTATAAGCACAGTCTTTTCCCGATTGGGCGGAACAATAATTGAAAATCCCGCGCTGGCTGTCCATTGGCTGTGACGTCACCCGTCCTAAAGTCACCGGTTGGCTTGGGCAGATTCCTCCCTAATCCCGCCCACCCCGCCTCACTTTCTACTTACCAGTTGGCGAAGTTTCGCAAGCTTGTTTTTCCCCTTTCCTTCAGGGTGAAAGTCATTTTCCATTGCAGCTTTGTCAGATTGTTCCCTTTCCGCCCTTCGCTTCCTTAGAACACACTGCCCGCAATACCCCCCCTTTCTTGCTGCGCCCTACAGCTCCCGCGTGGAACCTCATTCTTCCATTTGCCCCCCGCCCCCAGTTGCTACTTGGCGGATCGTTTTTCGCCTGTCGGGTGCCTTTTGGGTGGGAGAGGTGCCCGCCCCCAGGACGCAAGATTCCGCCTCCGAGGCCCTTACTCTCCGCCGCCAGGGCGCTTTGGAAAACAAAACAGAAACTAAGACTTAAGTCAGCTCAGTGAAGCCAAGACCCAGCTCCGCCACACTAGCGAGCACTACCCGCTCAGGGCCCTCCCCATCGGGGGTGGGGACGAGGAGCACGTCCCGCTGGTGCCAGACTAGGTCTAAGTGTCCGGCCATAGCCTGCGGAAACCACTAGGGAAGCGCGCGCTCCGCGCGCAACACTTCAGCGCGTTGGGTACTGCCCGCGGCGCTGGTGTTTGTGACTGTGTGGAGCGGACCGTGGCGGCGCCCAGGACGTTTGGTGCCTGCACCTGCCCTGGGAAGTCCTAGGACTGGGGACCCACTCATCGAAGAGCCAAGGCAGTTACGTGCTCCAGATGGAAGACGGCGCGCACACACACACACCCCGCCCCGCCCCGCCCCGTCCCGTCCCGTCCCGTCCCGTCCCGTCCCGTCAGCTCCAGGTTCGCTATTCACTACTGAGGAACGCTGGACTGAGAGTGGCCAGCATTAACAACTCTTTTATTTGAAAACGTGGGTGGCTCTGAAAAGAGCCTTTTGAGTTCACAGGTGCCCCTTCGAGACGCGGGCCGGGCTGGGCCCACTTGGGCCGGACGTCAGCCTCACTTGCCCTTTGCCTTGTGGTGACTCTCCGTCTTCTTAGGGAGCAGTACGGCCTGGATGTTAGGCAAGACGCCGCCCTGGGCGATGGTGACTTTGCCCAGCAGCTTGTTCAGTTCCTCGTCGTTGCGGATGGCCAGCTGGAGGTGACGAGGGATGATGCGCGTCTTCTTGTTGTCCCGAGCCGCGTTGCCCGCCAGCTCCAGGATCTCGGCGGTCAGATACTCGAGGACCGCAGCCATGTAGACGGGCGCGCCGGCCCCCACTCGCTCCGCGTAGTTGCCTTTGCGCAGCAAGCGATGCACTCGCCCTACCGGGAACTGAAGGCCAGCGCGGGACGAGCGCGACTTGGCCTTGGCGCGGGCCTTGCCTCCTTGCTTGCCACGACCAGACATGACAGCGATAGTAGTCACCGAGAGAAACTCCTGCCTGGCGATCGGGAAAGTCGCCGAAAACGCCGCTGCTTCACCTTTTTATAGACAGAACGGCGATTGTCCACGGAGCACTTTGATTGGCTCAAGCAAATTTTGTCCCGATAGCCAATAGGATAGCTCAGCCAGAATCCACTCATTTACATAATCTCGTCTCCCTCGCATTGCGCGCCGCGGAAAACTCGCGAACCATAACGCAGCGTCATGCGCACAGCCTCTGTAAGTACACAGTCGTTTCCGGTAGACCCCGAGCCTACCGCTCTGCTTGCGTTCTCGGGGGTCGGTGTCGGTCTTGGGTCTGGCCATGCCTGAGCCTGCAAAGTTCGCGCCGGCTCCCAAGAAGGGCTCCAAGAAAGCCGTCACCAAAGCCCAGAAGAAAGACGGCAAGAAGCGCAAGCGCAGCCGCAAGGAGAGCTACTCCATCTACGTGTACAAGGTGCTGAAGCGGGTCCACCCCGACACCGGCATCTGGTGCAAGGCCATGGGCATCATGAACTCCTTCCTCAACGACATCTTCGAGCGCATCGCGGGAGAGGCGTCCCGCCTGGCGCACTACAACAAGCGCTCCACCATCACGTCCCGGAGATCCAGACGGCCGTGCGCCTGCTGCTGCCCGGCGAGCTGGCCAAGCACGCCGTGTCCGAGGGCACCAAGGCGGTCACCAAGTACGCCAGCTCCAAGTGAGTCCCTGCCGGGACCTGGCGCTCGCTCGCTCCCTCCCTCCCTCCCTCCGCGGGTCGCCGGCTGCTTTGTCTCCAAAGGCTCTTTTCAGGGCCATTTAACCACCTCAGTTAAAGAATCTTTCTTGTGTTGTCAGTCCCAGTTGATGTTTTTGGCTTCACGTCTGGTTAACTTTAGGAGAGCACACAACACCAAGCACAGATAACTATTTTCTTTTCACATAGGCATTGCTATAAGTAAGCTTACATAGATTGATAGTGGTATCTTACTATGGCATAGATAGGTTGGGGCTTGCCTTAGAGGGCTGCTCTTGAACTGTCTTTGGCCTGGTTACGTACCCGTGAATATGTGCCCAGGAGATTGTTTCCTGTTGAGAAACGCAGTGTTAATTTTGATAAGTTTATGTAAGATCAAATTGTGTATATGAACAAAGGTTGGGTCCGCTCTTCAGTGGTAAAATGAAGGTAGAGATTAAATGCATTGTATGCTCTCAGATGTGTACTTAAAAGGGAATAGCTCAACTTTTATATATGGTATCGAGAAACCTGAGGTTTTTATATCATTGGTTCACAAACACGTGCCTACACCACCACTCATGTGAAAATTCCTTAAGGAGGTAGATGGAAGTTCGATTTTGATAACCAGGAGTTAACACCGATAACCTTCTGCGCTTTCTAGTTGAGATACCCTAAAATCTACCCAATACCATTAAATGGTTTTTTTCCCCAAGAGTTATCACTCGGAAAAGCTTGTCCAGTTTAAGGGTTTGTTCCATACAATAGCAACAAAATATACGATTTCTGAAGCCAGAGTTTGGGATCCCTGAAGAGGAGAAGGACCACCAATTTGCAAGGGAGGTTGATTAGGTTTGTTTTCTGCTTTGGGAACACTGGACTTGGAATCACACAGCCTCATTAACCTCAAAATATTATACTGATTGCTCTGGGGATCGTAAATCCTAGGCTGGCCACAATAGAAGCGAGGAAAGCAATTAGGAGGCTGTTGCAGTGTTGTGGGCTGGAACAGTGATTAAGACTTAAAGTCTCTCCAGACCAGCAGCATCAGCATTACTTGAAGTTACTAAAAATGAAAATTCCCAGGTTCCATTATTTGTGTTAAGCTTTCTGGGTGATGGTGATATATGCTAAAGTGTGAAAAACAACGGATAAATGACATGCTGGAGTGCAATGGTGGTAATGGAAACAAATGTTGGATTTTATCTTTGAGGTAGAATTAATAGGTGTGGCTGAGGAACAGGATTTAGCTAACAGTGAAACCCCTAGATTTTTGGCTTGAGCAACTGTGTAGATAGTGGTACTATTAGGATAGAACACTGAGAGAAGATATTCGTTGGGACACTGAAGGGAGATCCAGAGTTCCGACTGAAATTTGAGAAGCTCTTTGCTATTCAAGTGGATATGTGCAGTTGACAGTTTGAGAGATGCATCTAGGGTTCAGTAAAGACAACACAAGCCTGTCTTTAGGGTCTACCTGTGAACTGTGAACACAGCAATGAGAATGATGGACATCACCTTTAAGTATTTTTCTAGACTTTATTACTCATGTGTTTGTCATGAGGTGTAACTTAGTAGTTCATAGTCCTATAATGTATGTTATTGACTAGGTAGCATTTATTTTTCTAATTGTTTCTGTTATAGTGCTGCCACATGTGTTTCCCAGAAACGCATTTTACCCACAGTTCTTAGGGTTGGCCTGATTAGTTTAATTGCTGTCTGAACCTGCTTCTTACTGTGATTAGTTCAGGAATCTAGATCAAACTCATTGGCATTTAACATTTCAGGAAGTGAACTGAGTAACAACTAACTCAGCAGGGGAGTGTAGTATGCTATTATCTTTTGGGAAAGCAGCTTATTTGCTTTCAAGAGGCAGCAGGAGGATGGACTGTCTTTAGGTATGAAGGCAAGAATGATTATAGACAATATGCAGAGGAGGACACAGTGTGGGAGAATCAGGGAACTGAGCCACTCATGGAGTTCAGCCAACCTTGGATCCCTGCTGCACCTTTGGACTTCCAGTTAAGCCAATTTGTCTGACATATTTACTTATACCAGTTTGAATCTTGAAATATTTCAGGAATAATAATTTCCTAGATAAAAGGAAAGACCTTTCATGAAAGGTCTCAAGTCAAATAGGGTCAATTAGGACAGAGTTGCTCCAATTACATATTTGGAACAGATGTCCAAATGTTAATACTTGACTAAGGCTAAAGACTAATATTACCATCACAGGAAAAATGTCCAGGGTTTTTTTTCAGATGTGAAATTTTATTTAAAAATTTTAAATAAACTAAATCAAAAAATTTTAGTAGTTGTACTAATTTCCTGGGGCTGTCAAAGTACCACAAACTGTATGGCGTAAAACAACACAAAGTTATTCTTTCATGGTTTTAGAGGCTAGAAGTTTGAAATCAACGTGTTGGTAGGGCCATGCTCTCTCCAAACCCACTAGGGGAAGACTCCTGTCTTTCAGTGTCTGGTAGCCCCACTTGTTCTTTGGTTTCTGGCAGCATAACTGTAATCTCTACCTCAGTTTTTTCATGTATGTCTCCATGTTTTTTTACTTTCTTTCTTGAGATGGAGTTTCACTCTTGTTGCCCAGGCTGGAGTGCAGTGGCATGATCTTGGCTTACTGCAACCTCTGTGCCCCGGGTTCAAGCAATTTTCCTGCCTCAGCCTCCCGAGTAGCTGGGATTACAGGCATGCGTCAGCACGCCCGGCTGATTTTGTATTTTTGGTAGAGATGGAGTTTCATCATGTTAGTCAGGCTGGCCTCGAACTGACCTCAGGTGATCCACCTGCCTTGGCCTCCCAAAGTGCTGGGATTACAGATGTGAGCCACTGCACCCGGCTGTCTCCATGTCTTCTTATAAGGGTATCAGTCATACTGGATTAGGGCCCACCCTAAAGACCTCATTTTAACTTGATTACCTCTGTAAAGACCCTGTTTCCAAAGAAGGCAAAATTCTAAGCAACTAGGGGTTAGACTTCAACATATCTTTCGGGGGGACACAACTCAACCCATAACAGTAGTCAATGGCTGTGGCAGGCTAAATGTGGCTCCCAAATATGTCCATATCCTAATCCCTACAGCCTGTGAATATTACCTTATATAGCCAAGAGGATTTTGCAGATGTGATTCTGAGATTGAGAGATTATGCCAGATTATCCAGGTAGGCCCCAAATGTAATCACCACAGTCCTTATAGGAGAGGCAAGAAAGTCAAGTGTAGAAGGAGGCGATAGAAGGAGAGAGGGATTTGAAGATTAATAGGCTGCTTGCTTTGAAGACAGAGGGAAGGGACCATAAACCAGAAATAAACCTCTAGAAGCTGGAAAAGGCATGGAAATAGACCCTCCCTTAAGGTCTCTGGAGGGAGTGCAGCCTTGATTTCTACCGAGTAAAATTGATTTTGTACTTCAGACCTCCAAAACTGTAAGAGAATGACTGTTGTTTTAAAACCATTGAGTTTGTAGTAATTTGTTGCAGCAGCCACAAGAAACTAATACAACATCTATATAGAATTTTTTCAATAATTGGAGAAATTTGAATATGGATTGCATATTAATATTACTGAATCAGCATTAAATTTGTTAGGTGTAATAATGTGATTGTAGCTATTTAGGAGAATATCCTATTTTTAAGAGACATGCCACCATATTTAGGGAGAAGTGCCAACATATTTGCAGTTTATTTTCAAATGGTTCAGAGGCTGTCTGTGTACATGAGAAGACAAAGATAAGGCAAATGCAGCAAAATTGTAATAATTGGTGAATCCAGGTGAAGGGACTATGGCTGGTCTTTGTACTTTTTTTTCCAACTTTTCTGTAGGTTTAAAATTTTCAAAATAAAAAAATGGGAAATACTTTAAAAATTGTAATCAAAGACATTAGTACAGAAACTTTCATAATGTATTTTATTTTTACAGTAAAATTAATTTATGTAAATTGATAGAATTTTACTAATTTCACTCCCAAGTTACATTAAAAGGCTTACATATGTTTGATAATAGCATATGTAAACTAGAACTCTGAATGATATCCATTGGTCATAATACGTACTATGTAGCGGTAATGGTGACTTTTGTGATTGCACAAGTCTAGAGATGCCCCAAATGACATTGACTTAGACATCTGGTTATTCTAAGGCTGAAACTGAAGTTGAATAGAAGGTTTTAGTCAAATACTGAGATGAAAACTGAGGCAGTCCTGGCGGGGGGGAGTGAGTGTGTGTGTATATATACACACATAGACATCATGCTTCTAAACATTTACAGAAAGAAAGGGTAGATTATCTACAAAAAAATAAGAATCAGACTGATATGAGATCTTACAAACCTAACCCCCTTCTCTTTCCTAAACTCCAGATTCTCATATTTCTGACTTCCTATTTGATATTTACACTTCGATATTTACCAGGAGTCTTCAACATTTTGTTCAAAACAGTACTCTTGGTTTTCTTCCTCCAAGACTACTCCTTACTCATATCAGCAAATAGCAGCTCTTTTCAAGTGCTCAGTGTAAAAACCTACAATTAATCCTTGATTTCTCTTTCAGTCAGCCTATACTAAATCAATTTCATTTAAAATATCTCGGCTACTACTCTGCATCTCCACTGCTACCATCGGCCTCTCCAGTCACATTCTCCAAGAGCACTCTATCTCATTTAAAAGACAAAATCTCTGCAGTGGCCTGTGATGCTCCTTAATGGCCTACATAATCCAGCCCTCAAGCACCTCCGTGATCTCTGTAAAACTTTCCCTTGGTCACTGTGCTTCAGCCACATTAACCAGCTTGCATATTTCTCACATTCACCAAGCTTGTTCCTGCCTTGGGGCCTTTGTACTTACCATGTTCTGTTCTGAGAATACTCTGCCTCAAGATATCCTACAACTATCTTACTGTATTCAGCTCTCTGCTCAAGTATTAACTGATGAAACCTGTCATCCCTACTCCACTCCATGTTCTGCTTTACTTAACAGCAATTGCACATATGGCCCCCTGAATAATATACATTTAGTCACTTATTTTTACTTATCTGCTAATTAAAATGTAGACTTTTTCTATTCTGTTTACTGCTGTATTCCCAGCATGTTTTATCCGAATGTGCAGTGGTTTCTTTTCTTCTCCCTTATCGTGGGAAGTGATGTGCACAAATACACATAATGGAGCCTGAATGTCATATTGCTTTCATACCTGTGTGAATTTTGGTAAGAAAGGAAAAGTAGCGATTGACAGGTAATATAATTACATTAAGTCACTCTCATAGTTAGCTGTTTATTGCTTTCCTGCTCTTATTCTCAGTCCCCAGGACCAAATGTTGACCACTACCTTCCCCCACATATAATTAGGTTATTTACCGAACGCCATGCAGGTGGCTGTTAAAAGGAAGATATATACTTACCTTATAAACTCAACTTTTCCCTGTTGTCTTTCTGTCTCACCCCTACCTCCATGCTTTAAATTAACTTTTCAGGCTTAGGCCTTATCTCTCAGTAGAGCCATATAAGGTATGTGTAAAAGCAGGAAAATGTTTCCTGGGGATGAAGCTTTGAAAAGCTTTTTTTTTTTTTTCTTTTGGCAATAAAATAAGGTAGATTCAGCACAATACCTAATAACTAAAAAATCTGTTTTTAATTGGGTGGGGCAGACAGCAAGTGTGTCATCCTGGAAGATACTATTTGGGATTTTATGTAGGTACATAAGAGAAAAAAGTGAACAAAAGCAAGGGGCTACCAGGACGCCGCAGTATGCTTAACATGTATTTTCTAAGTTTGTATTATGCCTTTATCTTGGTACTTTTATCTTCTGTTCTCACTTGATCTTTTTGAAATGTATTTTAAATCCTAATAAAAATATATAAAGTCTGGAATTAATAAAGGATTAAATGAAACTTTTGTATATCTCACTGAAATTCTCAGAAAA